TAAAAATACAAAAATAAGCTGGGTGTGGTGGTGTGTGCCTGTAATCCCAGCTACTTGAGAGGCTGAGGCAGGGGAATCGCTTGAACCAGGGAGTTGGAGGTTGCAGTAAGTGGAGATCATGCCACTGCACTCCAGCCTGGTGACAAAGTGAGACTCCGTCTCAAAAAAAAAAAAAAAGAGAGATAATTTTTCCTTTCTCCAAAATGACTAGCTTTTAAAAGCATGGATCAATTTAATATCATTTTATCTCTATCTTGTATTGTTCACTAGCTATTTCAAAATTAGGTAGCCTCAATTCATCTGAACACCCAAGAGACTGGGGATGATGTCTCCTACATTTTCCTTAACAATGACCAGAATAGGACCAAATAACAACAGCAAAAATTCTTACGCCAAAGTCTACATGTCTGCGTCCCACTTTCCGTGCAGTTTCCTATTTCTTCCTTCTGGATTCAATAACAGCTATATTAGTCATATGTTCTTAGTTGTTATCTTATAATTTATCTAATTGTAGTTCACATTTCCCCATTAAAAGGTAAGCTTTATGAATACAGGAACCAAACCTGTTTTTGTTTTACTTCCATAACCTAATGCTTAGGAGAGTATTTGACATTTAGTAGATACTTAATGAACAATTATTCAGCGTGCAATAGGTTTAACTAATATAAGCCATTTAATTTCATCATAACACTAACTCTGTAAAATAAGAACATTTGTTGTCTTTAAGAAATGTGGAAATCAAAGCTCAGCGAGTTTAACAAAATTGCTAAGCATTATGAGCCAGAGTTCCAGTGCTGAGATTAAATTTAGGTTGCTCTGACTTCAAATTCTTATAGTGCTTCTCTACACAATGCTGCTTCCCCTAGCCTGGAGTTTGGTTTTTCTTTCTTGAATTTTATCCTGTTGGCATCTGAAATTCATTATATTCTCAAAGGATGGTAGATTCAAACAAGACCAGGTCCCCTGAGGAAAGGAAGGAAAAGCCTATAAACAGCTGGGAAAAAATACAGGTCTCATCCCTTCGACTAGCCCCAAGAACAAAAGAGGCACAGGTGGGAACAACTCTCCCAAAACCAGGACTGGGAGCATGGCCAAACTTCATAGTGAGCTTACTTGCCTCTGACACACAAGGCAGCAGTGAGCTGGCTACAGCTCCAGCCATTAATAGCTCAGCCAGGACAGGGAATAAGACTTCCCTGGTTCTTCTTTTGGCTTTGCTGAAACAGAAATAGAGCTGTTATATTACATGCATGAAGGACATGCATGAAGCATGGATGTCAGCCAGAGTTGAACAAGGCAGATGTTCCTGTTGGACACAGGTAAGCCTTTTTTTTTTTTTTTTTTTTTTTTTTGAGGTGCTGACCTTGCCTCTTTCCCTGACAGTAAGAACGAGTCTGAAAAACAAATTGAGAATCTGACTTCCAATCAATAATCTTTCTCCATGACCACAGTTGGGGACTTCTGCCCACACTTATAGCTACAGGAAACTGGACAAGAATAAGTGAGTTTATCCTCATGAGCTTCTCTTCCCTGCCTACTGAAATACAGTCATTACTCTTTCTGACATTTCTAACCATCTACCTGGTCACCCTGATGGGAAACTGCCTCATCATTCTGGTTACCCTAGCTGACCCCATGCTACACAGCCCCATGTACTTCTTCCTCAGAAACTTATCTTTCCTGGAGATTGGCTTCAACCTAGTCATTGTGCCCAAAATGCTGGGGACCCTGCTTGCCCAGGACACAACCATCTCCTTCCTTGGCTGTGCCACTCAGATGTATTTCTTCTTCTTCTTTGGAGTGGCTGAATGCTTCCTCCTGGCTACCATGGCATATGACCGCTATGTGGCCATCTGCAGTCCCTTGCACTACCCAGTCATCATGAACCAAAGGACTCGTGCCAAACTGGCTGCTGCCTCCTGGTTCCCAGGCTTTCCTGTAGCTACTGTGCAGACCACATGGCTCTTCAGTTTTCCATTCTGTGGCACCAACAAGGTGAACCACTTCTTCTGTGACAGCCCACCTGTGCTGAGGCTGGTCTGTGCAGACACAGCACTCTTTGAGATCTACGCCATCGTCGGAACCATTCTGGTGGTCATGATCCCCTGCTTGCTGATCTTGTGTTCCTATACTCACATTGCTGCTGCCATCCTCAAGATCCCATCAGCTAAAGGGAAGAATAAAGCCTTTTCTACATGTTCCTCACACCTCCTTGTTGTCTCTCTTTTCTATATATCATTAAGCCTCACCTACTTCCGGCCTAAATCAAATAATTCACCTGAGGGCAAGAAGCTGCTATCATTGTCCTACACTGTTATGACTCCCATGTTGAACCCCATTATCTACAGCCTGAGAAATAACGAGGTGAAGAATGCCCTCAGCAGGACGGTCTCTAAGGCCCTAGCCCTCAGAAACTGTATCCCATAGACCTTAGGAAGTAAGGCTACATTTTACTGGATGAGAAACAATCAGTCCCAGATTTGAGATTCCTCTCTGCATCTTTCCACATCTCCAATAAGATGAAGTCCTGTTGCTGAAATGGCTTTTGGAAAGCTGAGTGGAGAGAAAGGAGCAGAGAAGTAGTTTCGACCTAGCACCACCAACTATGAAAACTCCTCTGCCTGCCCATTGTAGACTTACATTGTTTTCCTTGTTTCAACTGGTATGACAGCACTTCTGTGGCCAACTATTTCCAGGTGTTATATTTCTTTTTTTTTTTTTTTTTGAGACGGAGTCTCGCTCTGTCCCCCAGGCTGGAGTGCAGTGGCGCATCTCTGCTCACTGCAAGCTCCGCCTCCTGGGTTCACGCTGTTCTCCTGCCTCAGCCTCCCAAGTAGCTGGGACTACAGGTGCCCGCCACCATGCCCGGCTAATTTTTTGTATTTTTTTAGTAGAGACAGGGTTTCACCGTGTTAGCCAGGATGGTCTCGATCTCCTGACCTCGTGATCCACCCGCCTCGGCCTCCCAAAGTGCTGGGATTACAGGCGTGAGCCACCGCGCCTGGCCGGTGTTTATATTTCTGTGTGACGTGCATTGTGCACAATATGAAACTGCTAGTCATTATAACATGGGGGCACACATAGTAACAGAGGGTAAAACCCAATAAAAATCATCTTGTCACTTTTCCTCTTCTGGGCAGATCTGACTCTACATTCATGACAGAAAATCTCATGATCTTTCCCAACACATAACTCTCCTCACCATCTTACTTCATTCTCATGCCCTTAAGCAGTGTTAGTTCTTTTAAGCTTACTGGTATGCAGTATGCATGTATGAGAGTAGATCAAAAGTTCACATGCATATGCCTTTATAACCCCAATAATTATTTCCTTCACACTAGATTCTTCCCAAGAAAAACAACCTGAGCTTCCCTAAGATCTCTATTCCATATTCAGGTTCTTATGTTTTGTTGAAGTAATATCGTAAATTTCAGTCATAGCTTTGCTTTGATGAGAACAAAGCTCCAGAATAAGTCTTCTTTAACCACAAGATTTCTCCTTCTTATAATCTGGTAGTACTCTATTTGTAGATGTGCCCTAATTTATTTAGCCAGTCTTTTACTACTACAAATCATGCTGTAAATAATGGACTTATCCATATATCTGTTTTTATATTTTTGCTAGTGTACCTGACAAATAGAAATCTAGAAATTGAGTTTCTTGGGCAAAAGTTAAATACATACATAATGTTGCTATATATATTGATTGTCTATCTAGCTCCCCTCTGAACTTATTGCACCATTTTATGCTCCCACCAGCAATTTATGAGGTGTTTGTTTCCCCACAACTCAACAATAACATTTCTCATGAAATATTTAGAATTTCGATTATTTAATATTTTATAAAAACTCAATGAAATTTTAATTTGAATGAAATAAATTTTGAAGAATAAGAAAGAAACAGATGATCAAATCAGAGGAAAGGTGTGCATTTCATTGAAACTTGAGTTATAGATTAGACGATTAGCAATTGGTGATGTCTTGGTGTTTTATTTTCTCTTCTTGAAAGGTTGTTTTTCACTTTTATTTTAGCCAAATCTATCCCATCTCTCAAGACCCCACTGTGATTCCTCAAGAAGCAGAAATCACTCTTTCTGTATGCACCCATTTCAAGTTTATTAATAAATACATTAAATTTTGTATATACTACATGTAGAAACTGTACATGTACTTATTTTTACATGTTTGTCTTCCTCCAACTTTTCTGTAACTCTTCAAAAATAAGAATTGTTCAAGTGTTTCTGGTGTTTTGTTTTGTGTTTGAGACAGGGTCTCTCTCTCTGTCACCCAGGCTGGACTGCGGTAGCAGAATTATGGCTCACTGTAGCCTCAAACACCTGGGCTCAGGCCATCTTCCTGCCTCAGTCTCCCTAGTGGCTGGGACTATAGGCGTACATCACCATGCCTGGCCATTTAAAAATTTTTTTTTAGTAGAGACGAGGTCTTGCTATGCTACCCAGTCTGGTATCGAACTTCTGAGTTCAAGCAATCCTTCTGCCTGAACCTCTCAAAGTGCTGGGATTATAAGTGTGAGCCATTGCATGCAACACAAGTGTTTCTCTTTTCTTTTCTTTCTTTCTTTTTTTTTTTTTTTTTGAGACAAAGGTCTGCTCTATTACTCAGGCTGCTGGGGTGCAATGGCACAATCTTGGCTCACTGCAACTTCTGCCTTCTGGGTTCAATCAATTCTCATGCCTCAGCCTCTTGAGTAGCTGGGATTACAGGCGTGCCAAGCCATGCCCAACTAATTTTTTTTTTGTATTTTTTAGTAGAGATGCAGTTTTACCATGTTGGAGCTCCTGGCCTCAAGTGATCTGCCTGCCTCAGCCTCCCAAGGGCTGGGATTACAGACGTGGGCCACCATGCCAGGCCAAGTATTTCCCTTTTAATATGACGTAGGCATTCCTGAAAAGCTTATGTAATGCAAACCTTTACATTAAAAATATTATGGGGAAGTAGGGCTAGGGTTAGGGCTAGACTCAAAATACATGCAACTTTAAAGACAAGGCATTAGTAGAAACAACATTTGGTTCCCAGAGAGACAATGTAGACTGCCCAGGCAGGCAGCTCATTGAGGCTGGAGGTTGCCACAGTAGATATTTAAAATATACAACAACAGTAGAATGAAAATACCAACAATGCTTGGATTAGAACAATGATGCTTGATGCTGAGACAATTTGTACTGGGGTAGGGGGTAGTCCTTAGTATGGGTAAAGAATTTGAAGTAAAGCAAACAAGAATAACCCAAAACCTAAAGAAAAAGTTGTACATAGTTTCAGGGAAAGGATTCCAACAGAAGAGTGCCACATGCACAAACACAGGAGTGCTGAGAGACTATGATGTGTGTAAGGAACACAAAGCATTTTTGTGTCACTGAAAAATCAGCTACACTGGGGATTTGAAACTGGAAAAATAAGCAGAGATCACAGGAAAAGACCTTGTTAAAGGATTTACTTTATCCCAGGGGCCATACGGAGTAATTGAAAGACATTAAGCAGGTAAGTGACTTAACCAGAGTTGCTGGTTAAGACAGCAACTGGTAAGACAGTTGCTGATAAGACAGATCACATACAAACCAAGGATGGTTTGAAGAGAATGAACCAGAAGCAGGTTCCTACCATACTCTAGGCCAGAGAAAATAAATCCAGAACCTAAAGGCAGTGGTGGTAGAGCTGGAGAAGGTGACACTGAATTAGTGTTTAGGAGTAAAAATAATCAAATTTGGGGCACAAATTAAAGGATTATATCCCAGTTCCTGGCTTGTACTTTGGGGTGGTGCCATTTACTGAAATGGGGTATCTACAAAGAGGAGGTTTGAGGTGGAGGAAGCAGACAAGCACATTTATATCTCTTATCATTGTTTCAGTCCGTGTGAATTGTATGATGCTATATTATATTCTTTTGTGCCTTTGTCTAAATTCCTTATGAATGGGGCTCACTGTACCTACTTTGTGTCTGTGTAGATGTTTCCCTGATTATTTACCACATTTTCTTCATTATCTATTAAATTATTCAATAACAATTTACTGGGCATCTACCTTTCTAGGCATTGGGGTAAAAAAATGAATAACACAATTTCTATTTCAAGGAGCATGTCATCTACTGTATGAGACAAATACATACAATAATGATTATTCTAAAATAAGAACTATGAAAGTGGTATTCCAGTTCTCCAATGTTACTAATATATTGAAATTTTCTGCCCATCTTTAGAAATTGTGTTGCTTTGTTCTTACTACCACCCTGTACTGGATACTGGCTTGTCCTCACCTGTGGGCTCAGATTTATTCCCATTCTGAAAAAATGAGTGCAAGTGTCACTTGTCGGCCAAATCCCTGACTTGGACTCAGCCACCCAGGATTCCAACACTTGCTGAAAAAACTACTCAACTTATCTGTGTCTCAGATTCCTTGACTGTAAAATGGGTATAATACTATCTGTATCTTCAGGTGTTGTGAGAATCAAATAAGATAATACATGCAAAACACTTAGAACGGTGTGTGGTGCTTA